CTGGCCGACAGAGCGACTCAAAAAAAAAAAAAAAAAAATCCAAGAAGTGCCCAAAATAGCAAGCAAAGGAATTGTATATGTGCCTATGTTCTTTTTTTCTGGGAAGGAGAATCTGCAGCTTTATAATTTCAACATCGGCTAAATTGTCGTGAACCTAAAACAATCAAAAGGGCCGGAATCTATTTAAAGAGTTTATTCAAGGGCAGTGTGAGGATGGACCAACCAGAAAACCTCCAAAGAATGGAGTCAGCCTTCAGAAGTAGAGAAGTTACGATTTCATTTATTTAGGGAGACAGAGGAGTTTTTAGCTGGATTACGTTATCCATACAAGGTTGGAACATAATTACAGAATTTGGTTACAAGAAGTGTTTTTTTTGGGGGGGGGGCGGGGGTACAGCTAACATTGTTTTACGAAGAGTTTAACACGCATGAGTTGCTGTCATCTGGTGACATCGTTTGAGTCTCTCTAGTCATTGAACAGAACAAGAAAAATCGAATTAAATTTATAATCTGAACTGAAGTTATATGTGACCCATCACATCTCTCAAGTTTTAAAATGGGTTTTTTTGTTGTTGTTGATGGGGGGGGAGAGGGTCCAGCAGCTTTTAAATGTTTTCACATCGTGTGTTCCAAAAATAACTGGTTAGCCTAAGTCACTTCCACCCTCCAATGTTGTGAATGCAGTCTCTAGCATTCGCTATTTAATGTCTTCTTCCTGCACTATTTGAGAAATCGCGAGGTCGACTTAATACCGCAGTCGCCACTTCGCGGACCGGAGGGCGGAGTCTGCTTAGTTCTGAGGACTGCGTGGGTCCGCGCAGAGAGCTCCTGCTAGGCCTGCGCGTCCCGTTCTAAATTCTTACCCTTTAGTCCTTGTCACCACCCCCGCCGTGGGAACGGCCTGACAGTCACTCGTCAAAGGAAGTGGCTGCCGGCAGCTCTTGACCCGGAATCGGATCCTAGTCCCACCCCCTCCGCTCCAGGCTTCCTTCTGCAACAGGCGTGGGTCACGCTCTCGCTCGGTCTTTCTGCCGCCATCTTGGTTCCGCGTTCCCTGCACAGTAAGTACTTTCTGTGCCGCTACTGTCTATCCATTTAGGCCTCCTTTTTATTCCCTTCCTTCAGAAATGCCCGGCGAAGCCACAGAAACCGTCCCTGCTACAGAGCAGGAGTTGCCGCAGCCCCAGGCTGAGACAGGTAGGTTTCCCTACCCTCCTTGCCATTAATTACCCTTTCTTTATCTCCTTTTGCCTTTCTCCAGCTGTGCTACCTATGTCTTCAGCCTTGAGTGTCACTGCTGCCTTAGGGCAGCCTGGACCTACCCTCCCCCCTCCTTGCTCTCCTGCCCCACAACAGTGCCCTCTCTCAGCTGCTAACCAGGCTTCCCCATTCCCTTCCCCCTCTACTATTGCCTCGACCCCTTTAGAAGTTCCTTTTCCCCAGTCATCCTCTGGAACAGCCCTACCTTTGGGAACTGCCCCTGAAGCCCCAACCTTCCTACCAAACCTAATAGGGCCTCCCATCTCCCCAGCTGCCTTAGCTCTAGCCTCTCCCATGATAGCTCCAACTCTGAAAGGGACCCCTTCCTCTTCAGCTCCCTTAGCTCTGGTTGCCCTGGCTCCCCACTCAGTTCAGAAGAGTTCTGCTTTTCCACCTAACCTTCTTACTTCACCTCCTTCAGTGGCTGTAGCTGAGTCAGGGTCAGTGATAACTCTGTCAGCTCCCATTGCTCCCTCAGAACCAAAGACTAATCTTAATAAAGTTCCCTCTGAGGTAGTCCCTAATCCAAAAGGCACCCCCAGCCCTCCATGTATAGTCAGTACTGTTCCTTACCACTGTGTGACTCCCATGGCCTCTATTCAATCTGGAGTGGCCTCCCTTCCTCAGACAACACCCACAACTACCCTAGCCATCGCTTCCCCTCAAGTCAAAGATACCACCATTTCCTCAGTTCTGATTTCTCCACAAAACCCAGGAAGCCTCAGCCTGAAGGGGCCTGTTAGTCCACCTGCTGCCTTATCTCTTTCAACTCAGTCTCTTCCTGTGGTGACCTCTTCTCAAAAGACTGCGGGTCCCAACACCCCCCCAGATTTTCCCATTTCTCTGGGCTCTCATCTTGCACCTTTACATCAGAGTTCTTTTGGTTCTGTCCAACTTTTAGGTCAAACAGGTCCTAGTGCTTTGTCAGACCCTACAGTGAAGACCATTTCTGTAGATCATTCTTCCACAGGGGCCTCTTATCCTTCTCAGAGATCTGTAATTCCTCCCCTTCCTTCCAGAAATGAGGTAGTTCCTGCTACTGTGGCTGCCTTTCCAGTGGTGGCTCCATCTGTTGACAAAGGTCCCTCTACCATCTCTAGCATAACCTGCAGCCCTTCTGGCTCCTTAAATGTAGCTACCTCTTTTTCATTATCTCCTACAACCTCTCTCATTCTCAAAAGCTCTCCTAATGCCACTTATCATTATCCTTTAGTGGCCCAAATGCCCGTTTCTTCTGTTGGAACCACCCCACTTGTGGTGACTAACCCCTGTACAATTGCTGCAGCACCTACTACTACCTTTGAGGTAGCTACTTGTGTTTCTCCTCCAATGTCATCAGGTCCCATAAGTAACATAGAACCAACTTCCCCTGCTGCCTTGGTTATGGCACCTGTGGCTCCCAAAGAGCCTTCTACTCAAGTAGCAACCACTCTGAGGATACCAGTCTCTCCTCCTCTGCCAGACCCTGAAGACCTCAAAAATCTCCCCAGTTCAGTATTGGTTAAATTTCCAACACAAAAAGACCTCCAAACTGTACCTGCCTCTCTTGAAGGAGCCCCTTTCTCTCCAGCCCAAGCAGGACTCACCACCAAGAAAGACCCTACTGTATTACCGTTAGTCCAGGCAGCCCCTAAAAATTCCCCTTCTTTCCAAAGTACATCCTCTTCTCCAGAGATACCTCTTTCTCCTGAAGCCACCCTAGCAAAGAAAAGCCTTGGGGAGCCTCTCCCTATAGGTAAGCCAGCCAGCAGTATGACCTCCCCTCTGGGTGTTAACTCCTCGGCCTCTGTAATCAAGACAGATTCTTATGCAGGCCCAGACTCTGCTGGTCCGCTTCTCAAAAGTTCTCTCATTACCCCAACAGTGGCTGCATTTCCTTTGGAAAGTGCTGACCCTGCCGGGGTGGCTCCCACAACTGCCAAAGGTACCTCAACTTATACAACTACAGCCAGCCCTTTTCTAGAAGGAACTGTCTCTTTAGCTCCTAAAAACCACCCAGTTAAGGAAGGTACTCTTACTACTTTACCCTTGGTTCCTACAGCTTCAGAAAATTGCCCTGTGGCTCCATCCCCCCAGAATACCTGTGCTCCTCTGGCTACCTTAGTGCTGGCCCCTGAAATCCCAAAGTCTGTGCCCTCACCCTCTCTTCCCCCAGCTGGGACTCCTCCAGGTACAAAAAAGGTTGATGGTATTTCTCATACTTCAGCATTGGCACCTGTTGCTTCCTCTCCCAAAGAGTGCCCAACTGAGGACTCTGGTGCTTCTGCTACTGCATCTTCCAAAGGAACTCTGACTTACCTAGCTGATTCCCCATCTCCTTTAGGGGTTAGTGTGTCTCCTCAGACTAAAAGACCTCCAACCAAGAAGGGTTCTGCTGGCCCTGATACTCCTATTGGAAATCTCTCATCCCCTGTTTCTCCAGTTGAAGCTTCATTTCTTCCAGAGAATAGTCTTTCTTTCCAAGGCTCTAAAGACTCACCAGCCACGACGCATTCTCCCACTCCTCCATCCCCCAAAGGGGCCCCTACTCCCTCAGCTGTGACTCCTCTGTCTCCCAAAGGAGTAACACTACCCCCCAAAGAGACCCCCACTCCTTCAGTGGTGAATCTGCCCTTCCCCAAAGAGGGTCCAGCTACTCCAGCACCCAAACAGGCTCCTGCTCTATCCATGACTTCTTCCTCCCCCAAAAAGGCCCGAGCAACTCCAGCCCCTAAAGGAATCCCAGCTTCCCCATCCCCCAAAGGGGCCCCCACACCCCCAGCTGCAACTCCTCCCTCCCCTAAAGGAGGCCCAGCTACCCCATCCCCGAAATGGGCCCCCACACCCCCAGCTGCAACTCCTCCCTCCCCAAAAGGAGGTCCAGCTACTCCATCCCCCAAAGGGGCCCCCACACCCCCAGCTGCAACTCCTCCCTCCCCCAAAGGAGGTCCAGCTACTCCATCCCCCAAAGGGGCCCCCACACCCCCAGCTGTGACTCCTCCCTCCCCCAAAGGAAGTCCAGCAGCTACCCCATTCCCCAAAGGGGCATCCACACCCCCAGCTGCAACTCCTCCCTCCCCCAAAGGAAGTCCAGCAGCTACCCCACTCCCCAAAGGGGCCCCCACAACCCCAGCTGCAACTCTTCCCTCCCCAAAAGGAGGTCCAGCTACCCCATCCCTCAAGGGGGCCCCCACTCCCCCAGCTGCGACTCCTCCCTCCCCAAAAGGAGGCCCAGCTACCCCATCCCCCAAAGGGGCCCCCATGCCCCCAGCTGCAACTCCTCCCTCCCCAAAAGGAGGTCTAGCTACCCCACCCCACAAAGGGGCACCCACAACCCCAGCTGCAACTCCTCCCTCCCCAAAAGGAGGTCTAGCTACCCCACCCCCAAAAGGGGCCCCCACAACCCCAGCTGCAACTCCTCCTTCCCCAAAAGGAGGTCTAGCTACCCCACCCCCAAAAGGGGCCCCCACAACCCCAGCTGCAACTCCTCCTTCCCCAAAAGGAGGTCTAGCTACCCCATCCCCCAAAGGGGCCCCCACAACCCCAGCTGCAACTCCTCCCTCCCCAAAAGGAGGTCTAGCTACCCCATCCCCCAAAGGGGCCCCCACAACCCCAGCTGCAACTCCTCCCTCCCCAAAAGGAGGTCTGGCTACCCCATCCCCCAAAGGGGCCCCCACAACCCCAGCTGCAACTCCTCCCTCCCCAAAAGGAGGCCCAGCTACCCCACCCCCCAAAGGGGCCCCCACTCCCCCAGCTGCAACTCCTCCCTCCCTAAAAGGAGGTCTAGCTACCCCACCCCACAAAGGGGCCCCCAATCCCGCAGTTGTAACTCCTCCCTCTCCAAAAGGAGGCCCAGCTACCTCACCCCCCAAAGGGGCCCCCACTCCTCCAGCTGCAACTCCTCCCTCCCCAAAAGGAAGCCCAGGTACCCCACCCCCCAAAGGGGCCCCCACTCCCCCAGCTGTAACTCCTCCCTCCCCTAAAGGGACCCCTACTCTCCCAGCTACAACTCCCTCCTCTAAAGGAGGCCCAACTACTCCATCCTCCAAAGAGGGCCCCACTCCCCCAGCTGCAACCCCCTCCCACAAAGGAGGTCCCGCTATGACTCCTCCCTCCCCCAAAAGAGGACCAGCTATCCCATCTCCCAAAGGGGACCCCACTTCCCCAGCAGTGATTCCTCTCTCCCCCAAAAAGGCTCCAGCAACTCCAGTCACCAGAGAAGGCGCAGCCACCCCATCCAAAGGAGATCTCACTCCCCCAGCAGTGACTCCTGTCTCCCTCAAAAAGGCCCCAGCAACTTCAGCCCCCAAAGGAGGCCCAGCTACCCCATCCTCCAAAGGGGATCCCACCCTCCCAGCAGTGACTCCTCCTTCCCCCAAGGAGCCCCCAGCCCCCAAACAAGTTGCCACTTCTTCCTCTCCCAAAAAGGCCCCAGCAACTCCAGCCCCCATGGGGGCCCCCACTCTGCCAGCTGTGATTCCTTCTTCCCCCAAAGAGGTCCCAGCTACCCCATCCTCCAGAAGGGACCCCATTGCCCCAACAGCGACTCTTCTCTCTAAAAAGACCCCAGCAACTCTAGCCCCCAAAGAGGCCCTCATTCCCCCAGCTATGACTGTTCCCTCCCCTAAAAAGACCCCAGCAATTCCAACCCCCAAAGAAGCCCCAGCTACCCCATCCTCCAAAGAGGCCTCCAGTCCCCCAGCAGTGACTCCTTCCACTTACAAAGGGGCCCCATCCCCCAAAGAGCTCCTCATTCCACCAGCTGTGACTTCTCCTTCCCCCAAAGAGGCACCTACTCCTCCAGCTGTGACTCCTCCATCCCCCGAAAAGGGCCCAGCAACTCCAGCCCCCAAAGGGACTCCCACTTCCCCACCTGTGACTCCTTCCTCCCTCAAAGACTCCCCTACTTCCCCAGCTTCTGTCACATGTAAAATGGGGGCCACTGTTCCTCAAGCATCTAAAGGGCTTCCAGCAAAGAAAGGCCCCACAGCTCTGAAAGAAGTACTTGTTGCCCCAGCTCCAGAAAGCACGCCAATCATCACAGCTCCCACTCGGAAAGGTCCACAGACCAAAAAGAGTTCTGCTACTTCACCTCCTATATGCCCAGATCCCTCAGCTAAGAATGGTTCTAAAGGACCCCTTTCCACAGTGGCTCCAGCCCCTCTACTCCCTGTTCAGAAAGACTCTTCAAAGACAGCAAAAGGCAAAGATGCTTCTCATTCCCCAAAGGGCCCCTTGGCTCCTCCTGAGTCTAAGGCGTCCACCCCTCTAACAGCAGCTGCCTTTGAGAAGGTCCTTCCTAAACCTGAATCAGCATCTGTCTCTGCAGCACCCTCCCCACCAGTCTCTCTGCCTCTTGCTCCCTCCCCAGTTCCCACTCTGCCTCCTAAACAGCAATTTCTGCCGTCCTCTCCTGGGCTGGTGTTGGAATCACCCTCTAAACCCCTTGCCCCTGCTGATGAGGATGAGCTGCTGCCTCTGATTCCCCCGGAACCAATCTCTGGGGGAGTGCCTTTCCAGTCGGTCCTCGTCAACATGCCCACCCCTAAATCTGCTGGAATCCCTGTCCCAACCCCCTCTGCCAAGCAACCTGTTACGAAGAACAACAAGGGTATTTGCCTTGGTTTGCCGTGTGCATGGTGTTATAAAGCAGTAAAAGTTGTTTCTCATCTTAGGGTCTGGAACAGAATCTGACAGTGATGAATCAGTACCAGAGCTTGAAGAACAGGATTCCACCCAGGCAACCACACAACAAGCCCAGGTGGGTATTCTCTTACTAACTGGTATTGGGTCCTGGTTAACTAATAGCTGTTTTATCTTCTTAGCTGGCGGCAGCAGCTGAAATTGATGAAGAACCAGTCAGTAAAGCAAAACAGAGTCGGAGTGAAAAGAAGGCACGGAAGGTAAGATTTGAAAAGGATTTCAGGATCTTATGTTGAAAACCTGATACTATTTTCTCTTCTTTAGGCTATGTCCAAACTGGGTCTTCGGCAGGTTACAGGAGTTACTAGAGTCACTATCCGGAAATCTAAGAATATCCTCTTTGTCATCACAAAACCAGATGTCTACAAGAGCCCTGCTTCAGATACTTACATAGTTTTTGGGGAAGCCAAGGTGAGTAAACTTTTCTTGGGCATTGTTCCAGAACTCACATGGATCTGTATTTTCTACCCTGTAGATCGAAGATTTATCCCAGCAAGCACAACTAGCAGCTGCTGAGAAATTCAAAGTTCAAGGTGAAGCTGTCTCAAACATTCAAGAAAACACACAGACTCCAACTGTACAAGAGGAGAGTGAAGAGGAAGAGGTATACTAGGAAATCTTTCATAATTTAACTCTTAATTTACTGCTTTTTCCCTCTCATCTCTCAGGTCGATGAAACAGGTGTAGAAGTTAAGGACATTGAATTGGTCATGTCACAAGCAAATGTGTCGAGAGCAAAGGCAGTCCGAGCCCTGAAGAACAACAGTAATGATATTGTAAATGCGATTATGGTAAGTGTTCAAGCCTTTGTTCCTTGACTCCCAAGAACCGCTAATTATCTTTTCTCTGTTACAGGAATTAACAATGTAACCATATGGAAGCAACTTTTTTTGGTGTCTCAAAGGAGTAACTGCAGCTTGGTTTGAAATTTGTACTGTTTCTATCATAAATAAAGTTATGGCTTCTTGTTGGATGAATTCAGTCGGTGACTGGTCTCTTCCCCGCCACCCCCC